TGCTAACATTATATATCAAGGGCAGCATTTAAATTCTGTTGGGGCAGTTTGTTTAACAAATGGTGTTGACATAACTGGCGCTCCATCGGGCAGAGAAGTTAGACCCCAGCTCATACATGCATAAGGATAAACTCCAGTTACATTAAAGATTTAATTTTTTTTATAAAAAGAAGAAGGCCGGGCACGGTGGCTCACGCCTGTAATCCCAGCATTTTGGGAAGCCGAGGCGGGTGGATCACCTGAGGACAGGAGTTCGAGACCAGATTGGCCAACACAGCGAAAACCCGTCTCTAATAAAAATACAAAAATTAGCCAGGCGTGGTGGCGGGCGCTTGTAATCCCAGCTACTCGGGTGGCTGAGGCACGAGAATCGCTTGAACCCGGGAGGCAGAGGTTGCAGCAAGCCCAGATAGCACCATTATACTCCAGCCTGAGCGACAGAGAGAGACCTGTCTCAAAAAAGGAAAAAAAAAAAGAAAAGAAAAAGCAAGATAATTCACTGGGGGAATTTGGGGAAACTTTCCTAAACTGGAAGCCAAGCGTGAGCCCTTCTCATTCCGCCTCTTCCATTGGGTTCCCATGACTTACGTCACAGGACATCGAGCCAATGGGAACTAGGCATGGGCGACGAGCTTGCCCAATGGGGCCGGGGCGGGAGATTTGAAAAGTCCTTGGCCAGGGCGCGGCGTGGCAGATTCAGTTGTTTGCGGGCGGCCGGGAGAGTAGCAGTGCCTTGGACCCCAGGTGAGCTGGCCTCCTGTCGCAGGCCTTGCGCCGGGAGTGGGCAGATGATCAGGTAGATCAGAGGGTCCGTTGGGCTGGCCTGCGCGCACGCCGCAGGGCTGGAAGGAGGTAGGGACGATAGCAGGGCGGGGGCGGTGAGACCAGCGCCCAGATTGGGGCTAGTGTGCTGACCTGCTCCCTTTTACCAGCTCGGGCTAGCGCTTCCGGCTCGATCGGTCCAACCCCTCCCTCTCTCTCTCTTTTTCTCTGCTTCTCACGGCTGTTTCCCTTCTCCGCCCAGCTCTCCTCCCCCTTTCTCTCTAAGGATGGCCCAGAAGGAGAACTCCTACCCCTGGCCCTACGGCCGACAGACGGTAAGGCCCTTCCCTCCGTCCCTGCGCCCCCATTAAGCACTTTCTTCCCCGTTATGCTCCAAAGTACGGGTCCCAAGTTTGACGACAGAACCCGCTCTGGTCATTTGTAGCCACATCCTGTCAGGTGCTGCCAACGTGAATCTGACCAGCCAGTGACTCCCAGCTGGTGAGGACCTCTGCAGGGCTCGTCACATACAACACCCTCAGAGCTACCCCCTGCTCCTTCTCAGGCTCCATCTGGCCTGAGCACCCTGCCCCAGCGAGTCCTCCGGAAAGAGCCTGTCACCCCATCTGCACTTGTCCTCATGAGCCGCTCCAATGTCCAGCCCACAGGTAACTGGCGCAAGGGGGAGAGGACTGAGCTGGTTCGCATTCAACCTACCTGTTCTCTCCTTAGCTGCCCCTGGCCAGAAGGTGATGGAGAATAGCAGTGGGACACCCGACATCTTAACGTAAGTGCCCCAAGCCTGGGGGTGGACGGGGGTTCTGAGTTGCCTTCCTCCACTTTCTAAGCAGGCGGCACTTCACAATTGATGACTTTGAGATTGGGCGTCCTCTGGGCAAAGGCAAGTTTGGAAACGTGTACTTGGCTCGGGAGAAGAAAAGCCATTTCATCGTGGCGCTCAAGGTCCTCTTCAAGTCCCAGATAGAGAAGGAGGGCGTGGAGCATCAGCTGCGCAGAGAGATCGAAATCCAGGCCCACCTGCAGTATGGGTTGATGCCCCCTGAGCCGAAGCCCCTGGCCTGAGGCCTCCTCTGTCTCTTCCCCCAGCCATCCCAACATCCTGCGTCTCTACAACTATTTTTATGACCGGAGGAGGATCTACTTGATTCTAGAGTATGCCCCCCGCGGGGAGCTCTACAAGGAGCTGCAGAAGAGCTGCACATTTGACGAGCAGCGAACAGCCACGGTCCGGGCGGGTGGGCACCTGGGGCGCCAGTACTTGTCTGATTGCCTGTCGTTGCCCCTCCCAGATCATGGAGGAGTTGGCAGATGCTCTAATGTACTGCCATGGGAAGAAGGTGATTCACAGAGACATAAAGCCAGAAAATCTGCTCTTAGGGCTCAAGGGAGAGCTGAAGATTGCTGACTTCGGCTGGTCTGTGCATGCGCCCTCCCTGAGGTATGGTGGCCTGGGAGGCCAGACCTGGGTGTGGACCCCTGCCCACGCCCCTTATCCCTCCCAGGAGGAAGACAATGTGTGGCACCCTGGACTACCTGCCCCCAGAGATGATTGAGGGGCGCATGCACAATGAGAAGGTGGATCTGTGGTGCATTGGAGTGCTTTGCTATGAGCTGCTGGTGGGGAACCCACCCTTTGAGAGTGCATCACACAACGAGACCTATCGCCGCATCGTCAAGGTGGGAGGGCGGCCTGGGCTTCGTGCCAGCTGAATGCAGCCCTTCCATCTCTTCACACCTGCAGGTGGACCTAAAGTTCCCCGCTTCCGTGCCCATGGGAGCCCAGGACCTCATCTCCAAACTGCTCAGGCATAACCCCTCGGAACGGCTGCCCCTGGCCCAGGTCTCAGCCCACCCTTGGGTCCGGGCCAACTCTCGGAGGGTGCTGCCTCCCTCTGCCCTTCAATCTGTCGCCTGATGGTCCCTGTCATTCACTCGGGTGCGTGTGTTTGTATGTCTGTGTATGTATAGGGGAAAGAAGGGATCCCTAACTGTTCCCTTATCTGTTTTCTACCTCCTCCTTTGTTTAATAAAGGCTGAAGCTTTTTGTACTCATGAGTGTAGATGTTTCTAGGTGGAGGCTTTGCTGT